AAGATGTTCTTTGTCCTTTTGTTTTTCTTTTGCTTCTTTATCATTGTAAAGAATGATGTATTCTGATGAGATTTGATTTACATACTTAGAAAACATGATTTGTATAGATATGTGGCACATAATAGAAAGGGTTGAGGAAAAGGACACCATGCCGTACCACACAGCACAAACTGGAGCATCTTGCTCTGTGAGGTGGGTCCAGATAGACTCTCTAGCAATGGAAGCGGACAAGTGCAAAGGGTTGTATTTTATAAAACTGGAATCACAAAATCTTTCATACTTACCTTCAGTTGGAAATAAGACCAGGCAGTGAATCCTATTAGGTAAATACATAAGTTCCTCACTGATCCTCTTCCTTTGAGGGATGAGGTTGACAACAGCCTGTATTATGATGACATGACTCACCTACAGCTAGATTCTGTCATGGGGGATGACAAGGGAGTTTTTCTTTATGCGAGGTGAAAAAAATTTTTTCTCCTACCAGGGAGAAGGGCAAGCATTAGAACATTCTGGTAGTAAAAAGGCATTGATAGTTTTATTTCTATATATTTTTTCACATCAGATAATACTGCCCGCAGCCTGCCATACCTCCCCAGCGTTTCTTCAGCTTCTCTCTGAATGTGGATAAGCTCTTAAAGGAGTGATCTTTCCAGTGGATCTTTCTGTGGGAGGTAAAATGGCAGGTGAATTTGGCCTTGTTATATGTAGGCCAGAGCAAATAGCTACAACCAAGGAAACCACCCAGCACCTTCCCCAGAAGAGTATTAGCCAGAGTAACAACACACTGATCTCTCTTGAGATCTTCTCCGCTGGTGGCTGGAAAGTCTTTGCAAGGATTCCTGTTTCTGGTCTGAGTCCTATGTTTTGTTGGTTTCTGGTGATATGGTGTTTTATTCTAAACTAAACAGTTTGAACTGAAGAACTAGAGAGGCTGTATTGTGTTATAACAAAATAAGTGCAGTAGCTCCCCCTTAACTGTGGGAGATACATTCCAAGACCCCCAGTGGATGCATGAAACCATGAATAGTACTGAATCACAAGCTGTTTTTCCCTATACATACATATCTATGAGAAAGTTTAATTTATAAATTAAATTAAATCTGATGTTATCTGTAGATAGGGTGTGAGAATTGAATTGTGTCATCAGCAGGAATGATTGCTTGTTTGTTGGTGGGGAAAAACTCTCCACACATTTGGTCACAGAAGCCTTCTTTGTTGATGATTGTTGCTGTGGTGTGACAGCAGAGAAAAACGTGTCAAGTATGTCTTTCTGCGCATATAGTGGATAAGGGGTACTAGTGTATACTCTGTTGTAATGGCCCCTCATATTTTGGTCCAGAAATCATGCTCTTTGACACTGTTGACTCATCACACCTGTTCTGCTAACAATACCATTTTTACTCAATCTCATAGGCTTTGGCTAGGATGACTTGTATACTGCAGTTCACTTGTAGATACCAAATTTTAATAAATTTATTCTTCTTTGCATCTAATAAATACAGAGGGAAGAGTTCTTACTGCATTAATTACCTACCAATACGTATAATGAATGTTAATTCTAATAAGGTCGCAGGCATGCTCCCAAAGGAATGCTTTGTAACAAAGCGTCAGTCTTATGCTTTAAAAAACCAAACCAAACCAAAACAACAACAACAACAACAACAAAAACAGGATCTAAAGCATACACACAAGTGTGCACAATTTTTTTATGAAGGTAGAGTCTTACTATGTTTCCCAAGCTGGTCTCAAACTTCTGGGCTCCTCAAGTGATCCTCCTGCCTCATCCTCCCAAGTAGTTTGGATTAGAGGCATGCATCACTGTGCATTCTTATGATTTTAATATTCTGTACATTTATTATTGATTTAAAATGCATTTTACCTTTTTCTTTAATAGATGTTGGAATTCCTGATGAATCTGCAGTCAGGTAAGATTTCATAGATTTAAAAAATTATGTTAGCTCATTTTCATTGTGTATTTTTGCTCTCAAGCATTTTGCATGAACTGTGTGTGGATTCATTGCCTACATTGGATGATGAAGACTTGAGTGTTGCTACTAAGGTAAAGTGGTCTCTTGTAAAATTAATCTTCTCTAAATGGAAACTAATTCTTGATATTACCTTAGCAGTGTGTCCCCCAGAAAGTGTCAGAGCCTTTACGTGGACCTTCTCATGAAAACGGAAACAGAATAGTCAATGGAAAAGGAGAAGGTGAGAACCGTATTTTATTTAAAAAGTCATTTCATTTGAACTAAATCAATGACTTTGTCAACAGAACAAACCTTACCAGTGGCTTTAGAGGAAGAGCAAGAAAGGTGTGAAAGAAGTGAAAAGAAGCAATCACAGGTATATGAAAATTTAAGTTCTTGTTTAATATTAATAATTATTATTCATATTACTTTTGTTAAAGGTCAAAGAAGGAAATAATACAAACAAAAGTGAAAAAATACAACTATCAGAAAATGTATGTCATAGTACATCTGCTGCTGCTGCTGACAGATTAACCCAACAAAGAAATATTGGGAAAACCTATCCTCAGCCTTTTACCAAGAAGCTGAAGGAAGAGCATCATAGGTAAGTAAGCCTATAGCAGTGTTTATTTATTTATGAGTTTTAAGATAAATGTCTTTATCTGCAGATGCATCTTAAGATAAGAAAATAAAGAAAAAACAAATGTTAATATGCTGTACAAAAAAATAGAGAAGAATT